GTTCCATTTTTTAAAAATTTGTTGTAAACTGCATGTTTTATAAAATAAAAATAAAATATCGTTTGTTATTTATCTCATTAGAGAACTGCTAGTGTGGGTTCTCTGGCTTCAGTCTTCCTCTCCTTCCTTTGAAGGTAAAGGTCCGGAATCCAAAGTTATGGATATGAAAGGGTATAATTAGGCCGGGCGCGGTGGCTCACTTCTGTAATCCTAGCACTTTGGGAGGCAGAGGTGGGTGGAACACGAGGTCAGGAGTTAAAGACCAGCCTGACCAAGATGGTGAAACCCCGTCTCTACTAAAAATACAAAAATTAGCTGGGAGTGGTGGATGGCGACTGTAACCCTAGCTGAGGCAGAAAATTGCTTCAACCCGGGAGGCGGAGGTTGCAGTGAGCCGAGATCACGCCACTGTATGCCAGCCTGGGCGATAGGGCGAGACTCCGTCTCAAAAAAAGGGGAAAAAGGTATAATTTATGCCTTTTCTGGGCAATGCTGGGTCTTTGCTATAGCTGCCCAGTACCCTAAGTCAGACTGAAGATGTACAGTATGGTTTCCGTTAATTGTGTAAGCCGACAAACTACAGGTCCCAGGATAGCTTGAGACTTGTAGTTGCTCACAAAGATGGGTCCGGTGCTGCGGTGCTTCCTGGGAGATGTAGTTTCCTGTGTATTGAAACCTGGACTGCTCGCTGGCCGGCAGCGCACCGTTTTGAAGGTCCTAGCCCACCTGGGCTGGCTCACGCGCACGACTAGCCGCTCCCATACAGCACGCCCGGACTCTGTCGTCGCTTAAGGCCACTCCTATTCTACGGCTGACCCCTGGTGGTCACGTGGATCTGTTCGCCACGCAAGTCTGGGTCCTTCGGCGATTGACCGGGGTCCTTGCTGTTCGGGAGCCTCTCCTAAGCTGCCTGTTCGCGCGAGAGTTTGGAGGGGCGGGTTTGGGGTCGGTGTCTGATTGGGGCTCGCACCGCAGCACGCTGGAGTCCCGCTTAGGTACCAGTTAGCGTCAGGGGAGCTGGGTCAGGCGGTCGCCGGGACACCCCGTGTGTGGCAGGCGGCGAAGCGCTCTGGAGAATCCCGGACAGCCCTGCTCCCTGCAGCCAGGTGTAGTTTCGGGAGCCACTGGGGCCAAAGTGAGAGTCCAGCGGTCTTCCAGCGCTTGGGCCACGGCGGCGGCCCTGGGAGCAGAGGTGGGACGGATGCGGGCGGCGAGGCGCTGGGCCACACTTATGTTTTATTCCCACTCAAACCCAGGTGGAGCGACCCCATTACGCTAAAGATGAAAGGCTGGGGTTGGCTGGCCCTGCTTCTGGGGGCCCTGCTGGGAACCGCCTGGGCTCGGAGGAGCCAGGATCTCCACTGTGGAGGTAAAGGCACAACGGGAAAAAGAAGTGGAGGATCCCCTGCTCTCATTCTCTCCTCTTCCACCAGCATGCAGGGCTCTGGTGGATGAACTAGAATGGGAAATTGCCCAGGTGGACCCCAAGAAGACCATTCAGATGGGATCTTTCCGGATCAATCCAGATGGCAGCCAGTCAGTGGTGGAGGTAACTGTTACTGTTCCCCCAAACAAAGTAGCAGAGAGTGACCCAAGGCTGAGGACATTTCTAGGTGCCTTATGCCCGCTCAGAGGCCCACCTCACAGAGCTGCTGGAGGAGATATGTGACCGGATGAAGGAGTATGGGGAACAGATTGATCCTTCCACCCATCGCAAGAACTACGTACGTGTAGTGGGCCGGAATGGAGAATCCAGTGAACTGGACCTACAAGGCATCCGAATCGACTCAGATATTAGCGGCACCCTCAAGTTTGCGGTGAGCTATGGGAATCGGTAGCTGGTTCTTGGCTGTGTCACCCATTTCTCCCTTGGGTTGGCAGTGTGAGAGCATTGTGGAGGAATACGAGGATGAACTCATTGAATTCTTTTCCCGAGAGGCTGACAATGTTAAAGACAAACTTTGCAGTAAGCGAACAGGTAAGCTGCCCCCACTTTATCTCCTGTTCTAGGCATATTCCTTTAAATTGTTTGCCATTTGCAGATCTTTGTGACCATGCCCTGCACATATCGCATGATGAGCTATGAACCACTGGAGCAGCCCACACTGGCTTGATGGATCACCCCCAGGAGGGGAAAATGGTGGCAATGCCTTTTATATATTATGTTTTTACTGAAATTAACTGAAAAAATATGAAACCAAAAGTACAAACTGTGTTGTCTTTTCATGCCTGGAATTGCCCTTACATTAAGCTTGAAGATAAGGAGTTATATAGACAGGAAAGATAATGGAGGAGAAAGAAGAGTTTTGGGATTGATACAGGATAAAGGTAGGAGAGGCCTGAACCTTTAATTCTTCTACCTTCTGAGATTCCACTCCACTCATAAACTAGATAAGCTTTCAGTCAGTGCCCACTCAATACCACGTCTTTAGAGTCTAATTGTGGAGAATAGAGGAACCTCCATGAGGAAGCAGGGGAACATAGTGTATGGTAGTGTAGAATTCTAGAAATCCCTTGTGTTCATGGCTGTTGAAACATAAAGTAAGACAGGGCTTGGTCTTGAAGGAAATAACGGATATGCATTATTCTTCCTTCCCTGCCCATCCAGATGGAGGGACCAGCAAGAACAGAGACAGGAAGGGGAAAATGGATGTGACCAACTCAGCTGAAAAGTAAGGGCTTTATCGGATAGGGACAGACGAGGTAAGGAAGGTTGTTTAATGAGAGGCCTTGCTTGCCAGCCTAAGCTTTTAAATTTGATGCCAGTGGCAACAATAAAGTGTATCTATCACTAGCCATTGTCAATCTGGACTATAAGTCTGTCCA